TCTCATTAGCACCCTTCACAGGGACCACCATGATGGCCTCCTGCCCTGCTTCTCTGCCTATATTTTCTCCTCCCTTTAACCCGCTTCATACGTTGCACCAAGTTTATCTTTATAAGATGCAGTTCTGATAGTCTTACTCCATTTGTGTTGCTATGACAAAATACATCAGACTGGGTAATTTAGAAACAATAGAAATTGATTTCTCAAGGTTCTGAAGGCTGGGAAGTCCTAGACCAAGGTGCCAGCAGGACTGGTGGCTGAAAGCGCTGCTGTCTGCTTACAAGACAGTGCCTTGTTGCTGCATCCTCTAGAGGGGACAAATGCAGTGTCCTTACATGGCAGAAGGGATGGAAGGGCAAGAGAGTGCTCCCTTCACCCTCAAGCCCTTTGATAAGGACACTAAGGGATCTGCTCTCATGACTAATCATCTCCCAGAAGCCACGCCTGTAAATACTGTTGCATTGTGAGTTACATTTCAACATGAATTTTGGAGGGGACACTATCATTCAAACCATAGCACTGATGTACTCACTCTAGTGCTTAATAATCTCAGATAGATTCCATTGCTCACACTGATGGTTGCCAAATGTTTTGCCTGTGTTCTCTGTTAAATCATCCCAATACACATATATGTTATTTATAATTACTTAATTATTAAAATATTCTTGAGTACACATCCCCAACATATGTATATTGATAGATTATATACATACTACATTAATGCATTATGCACATTATAAAACATATGCAAAAATAGAAATGAAAAAGGCCACATGAGCCTTTTGCCCTTCCCTGAACATTCTCAAAGCCTCTGTGTTTTTCCCATTTTCTCTTCCCATGTCCTGGAGTTCTCTTTTCTCACTTCTGCATGTGATGAAGTTCTGTATGTCCTTCAAGACAGCACTCTAGGCTGGGCATGGTGGTTCATGCTTGTAATCCCAGCACTCTGGGAGGCCGCGGTGGGAGGATCACTTGAGGCCAGGAGTTTGAGACCAGCCTGGGCAATATGGTGAGACCCCCATCTCTCCAGGAAAAAACAAAAACAAAAACAAAAACAAAAAACAAACCAGCACTCTTCACTTGACTCCTGGGACCCTGGCTCCCCACACAGACTGCCTTGGTGCCATCTTTATATATAGTGTTTAGAACCTTCACCTTCTCTTGCTGCATGATTTGATAATATCTTTCTGATGGGCAAGGAGGAAGACGGAAGGTTTTGGGGTGTATGTCATTGTGGTTGCCAAGAACAAGTTGTCATAGTAACATATCTTTCCTTCCTTGTGAAACATTCCAAAGAGGTTTTTTCCCCCTTTGGCTTTCCTCTGACTCTGGGGAAAATACATCCCATCCCCTGCAGAGGAGTGCAGAAGCAGGCAGTCAGACAGACACAAAGGGTGGGGAGTAATTGGGCGAGATGTGCAAAAGTCAACTCAATTCCTAATATCAAGCAATTAGGCTAATGTGATTTAGAACAACGTGATCAGTGAAGTTTGTGTTTATGCTCCCCTCAGACTGTAATTAATTCATGGAAGTGCTGTAGGTTGTTAAATTTTGTAAACGGATAATAGAACTGTTCTTTGAAATAAAAGCAGTGGCAACAACCTAGTCATTTTACAGTAGCGTGAATAGAAGATAATTACAGTTTGAGAGAACATAGCCCCCTTTCCGTACAAGAACAGGAATGGATTGTCTTCGGCTGGGAGTTGCTGTGAGCACAAATTGCAAACAAAGTTTATGTGCTCTGCGGGGAAATGGCAGGCATTTTCCCCATATAGTCAAGGAGAGTGCCTAACTCACTTTTTAGATATTTCTACCAGTGTCCTACAGGGAATTGTGCTAATAAATATGACAATAACATTGTAATGGGACCAGAAAGGCTGACCCAGCGTTTTGTTAATTTGTGTTCAGCATTTGCTGGGAGCTTTGTAACCCCTGAGCAATGAAACAGGAGCATATTGGTTGGACTGTAGGCATTTTAATTAGAGGTCCTGGGAATAACTCTGTGCTGTGGCAGCTGGATAAGACCTGGCCCCTCAAAGTTTACCCATGGCGAGCTTCCCTCCTGGCCCTCAGCGGCCATTAAAAGGTCTTGCTAGAGGAAGGGACCTGGGGGAGGGAGTGCAAAATTTCTAAGGAGAGGAGGAAGATGCCTGGTGGGCTGGCGTCCAACAGCAATTAGCTACTCAGCTGTCAGTGCCCAGAGCCCTTGCTTTAACAAAGTGGTGGCAAAGATTGACAGAAATGGCTTGACCCCATGATGGATCCCAAAGCATTTTGTAAAAGGGTCTTTTTACTCTTGCTACCTTTTCATCATCTGGCTTAAATACAATGCAACAATAAAGGCATCATAAATCAAAAGCTGTTAGCACACATGGCCCCTGCAATTTATGGGTATTAAGCCAAAAAAAAAAAAAAAAAGCTTAGGAACATTTCATCAAATTATTTTTCCAGTCCCTTAAGACTCATTTAAATTTCCCTCCTCTCCCTACCCTGGTGCTGCCAGCTATTTCATGCACAGGAGCACCTGAGCCCAGGGTGGAGGGAGCCAACTCTGCCAGCGGGCAGGCGGTTCATTCTCATGGGGTGGGGCCTGAAGCTCTGCCCAGCTGCAGGCACCATGTGGGCAAACAGCCAAGAATCTAGAGAAACAGATGGCAGCTGCCCTTGGGTCAGTGATGCAGCTTTGGGAATGGCCATGTCCATCCACACTAAACCTCCATCCTCACCTCTTTCACCATGAGTCCTGGGGCTGGGGTGGGAGCTCCAGTGGGAGATGGCGGGATTATTTGGAGGTAAGGGGCCCAATGCAAGGTTGGGTTGGGGACTAAATACTCAAAGCCAGCCACTTCTGTGATGGTCCAGTGCCGGCTTTGGAGGCCCAATGCTAAGTCCTGGAAGGCCCGGTGCAGAGTAGTGGGCCCACCAGAGGCCAGCATTAAGGAGCAGAATCCCCACTATGCTCTGGGTAGTGGCTGATAGATCTCAACATGTCAGTGGAGAAGTAGAAACCGGTTGGTGGCGTTACTTATATTTGTTAATTAGTGAGCCCGACACATAATTATTAAGCATCGAGGATAGGCAGGGCACATGGAACAATTCACCCCGATGTGCAGAGACACAAAGTCAGATGAATGTCCAAAGGGCCAGAAGTGGGCTTCCTGCCCTTCAAGGATCACCTCCTCCAGGAAGCCTGTACAGGTTGCTATGAGGAGCAGATGAGCATGTGCTGAACATTCTGAATACAATATGGATTGTCAGGCTGAGCCCTTGCTCATTGTTTATTGGGGGGGGGGAAATCTCTGTTTTGATTGTCCTTGAGTTGAGAAGGGACTCTTAAGTTGGAAGCTTTCTGGACCTTTGTTGTGTGGGAAAAGTAGAAGGCAGTTGGCACAGGTGCCTCTGTGGCATCACCTGGCCCCGTGGTAAATCCTATCTTATTCAATGAGGAAACAAGGGAAGAGAAGTGGTGTCTCCTTAGCCACTTCTCTGAGCTTGATGGGAATATATGGCTTAAGAACTCATAACCGTGGCCTCCATGACAATCCCTTGGCTCCCAGGCTCTGTGACTCCCCAGTCCATCCTGGCTCTCTTCAGAGGTAATGTCTGTCAAATTTCAATGTCATTGTTCTTGTTTTGCTTTGTGTCTGGACTAATTCTTAGCACCTCTTCTGCCTGTGAGCGATTTGTCACCTCATTCTGTAAGACTGGCACCAGCAGAAATGCAGTCTCAAAGGATCCCGGGGAGAAAGCGAGGCCGACCCTCACTTCACTCCACGCCTATGAAGATGGCAGTTCATAACCTTTATTCTGCTTCAGCTGGCTCTTTACCAGCAGTGAAGATCCCAAAGAAAAGAGGGCGGAAACCCGGGTACAAGGTACGGCTCCATCATCTCCTTCTCCAAAGTGGTTCTCATTGACCAAATGGGCTCTCTCTTCCAGATCAAGTCTCGGGTTCTCATGACTCCCTTAGCCCTCTCACCTCCGCGGAGTACCCCAGAGCCCGACCTCAGCTCCATCCCTCAGGACGCAGCCACGGTCCCCAGCTTGGCGGCCCCACAGGCTCTCACAGGTAGGTCAGCAGAATGAACTCCAAGGCTGTGATGCCGAGGGCTTTGTGACCTCTGTCTCCGCAGTCTGCCTCTACATCAACAAGCAGGCCAATGCGGGGCCCTATCTGGAGAGGAAGAAGGTGCAGCAGCTCCCGGAGCATTTTGGGCCCGAGCGGCCATCGGCGGTGCTGCAGCAGGCCGTCCAAGCCTGCATCGACTGCGCCCACCAGCAGAAGCTGGTCTTCTCCCTGGTCAAGCAGGGCTATGGTGGTGAGATGGTGTCAGGTAAGGCCTGGGGCAGGTTGCATGAGGAGGCCGGCTCTAAGCTGACATCTCTCTGGTTTTCCAGTCTCGGCTTCCTTTGATGGCAAACAGCACCTGCGGAGCCTGCCTGTGGTGAACAGCATCGGCTATGTCCTCCGCTTCCTCGCCAAGCTGTGCCGAAGCCTCCTGTGCGATGACCTCTTCAGCCACCAGCCCTTCCCCAGGGGCTGCAGTGCCTCTGAGAAAGTCCAGGAGAAAGAGGAAGGGAGGATGGAATCAGGTAGGCCTTGTCCTGCTTCCCCCACCTGCAGGTATCTGCTTCTCTGTACTGCCTTATTGCTTAGTCAAGACAGTCACCACCGAAGAGTACCTGGTGAACCCTGTGGGCATGAACCGCTACAGCGTGGACACCTCCGCCTCCACCTTTAACCACAGGGGCTCCTTGCACCCCTCCTCCTCGCTGTACTGCAAGAGGCAGAACTCTGGAGACAGCCACCTTGGGGGTGGTCCTGCTGCCACCGCTGGTGGTCCCCGCACTAGCCCCATGTCTTCTGGTGGCCCCTCGGCACCTGGGCTGAGGCCTCCAGCCTCCAGCCCCAAGAGAAACACGACCTCTCTTGAAGGAAACAGATGTGGTAATGTAATGCATGCATCAGCTTCCCACTGAGCTCATGGTCTCCCTCTCTGTGCCCCATCCAGCCTCAAGCCCTTCTCAGGATGCGCAGGATGCCAGGCGGCCACGGAGCAGGAACCCCTCCGCCTGGACTGTGGAGGACGTGGTGTGGTTTGTGAAGGACGCCGACCCACAGGCTCTGGGGCCTCACGTGGAGCTCTTCAGAAAGCACGTATGCGAGTGGTGGGTTTGACCTTGGGGGGGGGTTTATCTTTCTTCTGATCCTATCCCACCAGGAGATTGATGGCAACGCTCTGCTGTTGCTGAAGAGTGACATGGTCATGAAGTACCTGGGCCTGAAGCTGGGACCTGCACTGAAACTCTGCTACCACATTGACAAACTGAAGCAAGCCAAGTTCTGACTTTTTTAAAAAGACAGAAGCGAAACCCAAAACAACAGATCCCAAGATTATCTTCTGCCTTACCAATATCCCGCCAACATCACAAACTAGACTCTCCTCTTAAAATTAACAGCCACAGAGACGTGGTCTTTTTATAAAACTTGTGAATCTTTGCCTTTTGAAGAATTTAACATGGACCTTTTCGAGAGGCTCCTCTGTGTTCATAATTTGCCAAAAAATTACAAAAGCCTGTGATTTTTAACATCCCTGTTATGCTGGTTTCTCTTAAAGTGGGTCCTATTTGCATAACGAGAGAGTGGGGAACTGAATGCTTATGCCCAAGGAGAGTTCTGGAGGGTTCAAAGGATGAAAGAAGGACCTTTGTCCCTGCGGTCTCTGCAGGGACAACCCCCTCAGCACCATCTGCCTCTAACTCTGACCTGGGGACCTATCCATGTGAGCCTTGTTTGCCTCAGCTCTGGAAGCTGACTTCTGAAGATGACTGCCTCACCTTGCACTGTCTGGAAAACTTGAATTATTTTACGCCGTGAAAGAAAAAGGAAAAAAAAAAAAATCTTTTCTGTTCCTAGAAAATCTGAAGTACTGTGTTTCTCCGCTAGAGGGCAGACTGCTAATGAAATTTCAGGACCCTCACTGACTGCAGTAGCAGGATTGTTCAGTACTGAGTGGATGGGTTAGGGTGTCTGTGAACAAGATCTAGCCCACACAGAAACAGGGGATTTATTCCACAGTTAGCACCACAGATTGCGACTTGGGAAGAAACCATCAGCTAGAGGGGTCTAGTTCGTATCCAATCATTATTGACTGACTGACTGATACTCAACTAGCAAAGGCAAGAATTTGGAAGCACGCTCTACCCAGATGGGACTTTGGAGTTCCTTCCCTTCCAGAGTCCTTATTGAGGTGTTGAAGTGTTGGCATGCCGAAGAATCTTAGTGACATTTAGCCATGGGTGTTTCTTTAAAAAAGGAAAAGAAAATGTCTCAACGAAGCTTTGAAATGGGAGAGTGTTGATTTCTAGTTACATTGCTGGGTTATGTAGTTGTATCTGTGGCTAATTTTTCTAGTCCTCAACAAATACACAGACATGCTATTATGGGGTTTAATTCAATTTACAAATAGGTTTTCCTTCCTCACAGTGGAGTAATAGAAAAAATTGATTTTCTGCTCCTTTGCAGCTGTGTCCAGAGACGGACAATGAATCCACAATTTATTAGGCAGAGGCACAACTTCTCCACCATTCGTTTTATCCTTCTCTTTTCTCTGTTTCCCTCCACCTCTCTTCTTCTTCTTTCACACTGAGCAGAAAACATATCTTCAAAATGAATTCGCCTTTGCCATGTGCATATTCTCTTCCTTAAAAGGACATCAACAGTGTTGGAGATGAGGAGATGAACATTAGATTTTGGAATTTCTGGGAGGGAGAGGGTTAGGGATGACTCAGGGCCTCCCTTCGCCCAAAGGTGAATCAGAAAAGGCACCCCTTTCTCTGGGATACAACCTGAGCAGGGGTCTCAGCTGGCAAGTGGAGCAGGGTGGGGGCTCAACCTCCTCACCGCTTGATCAGCTGCCGTTGTACAGAGCATGACCTGTATAACCTTGAGGGCAGCCCTGGGTAGATCTGCAGAGTGACCCTCTATATAGTTAGAATCCAGATGAAGGCCATAAGAAATAGTCCATGCCATGCCGTTAGGCCCACTTTCATGTGCAGTACTTGAGAAAGCACATCGTAGCCTCCTTTTCAGACACACAAATGGCGGCTGGACTGAGAGCATGGCAGAGAAGGGGAGGAGGAGAATGTACTAAACTTGCTCACTGAATTGAGCTTGAGTTATTAGATTGTAGAAGAGCTTGATGTCTGGTGATTTTGTTACAGGAAGGGGGTCCCGATCCAGACCCCAAGAGAGGGCTCTTGGATCTCATGCAAGAAAGAATTCAGGGTGAGTCCATAAAGTAAAGTGAAAGCAAGTTTATTAAGAAAGTAAAGGAAGGAAAGAATGGCTACCCCATAGTCAAAGCAGCTCTGAGGGCTGCTGGTTGCCCATTTTTATGTTTATTTCTTGATATGCTAAACAAGGGGTGGATTATTCATGCCTCCCCCTTTTAGATCATATAGGGTAACTTCCTGATGTTGCCATGGCATTTGTAAACCGTCATGGCACTGGTGGTAGTATAGCAGCGAGGACAACCAGAGGTCACTCTCGTTGCCATCTTGGTTTTGGTGGGTTTTAGCCAACTTCTTTACTGCAACCTGTTTTATCAGAAGGTCTTTATGACCTATATCTTGTGCTGACCTCCTGTCTCATCCTGTGACTCAGAATGCTTTAGCCATCTGGGAATGCAGCCCAGTAGGTCTCAGCCTCATTTTACCCAGCTCCCATTCAAGATGGAGTTGCTCTGGTTCAAATGCCTCTGACAGGTTCAGCACCTGAGAAAAGTACCTTGAATCAGGCCTTGGGGCAGAGTCTTCAAGATTTTAAGGTGATAGGGCCTGTCTCTTAAGAATTTATTAATCGTAAGTGCTCACTGCTGGTTTAGAGTTAGATACATTTCCCTCAAAACAGCCATGGGCAGGTTATGTACTCAGAACTGCCAGGGTGAAAACAATGAGATCCAGAAAAATCCCACAACAATCCAGGTTTTTCACTCCTCTTTTTTTTCTCAATCTTCCGATACTTGTGGTACCTCTTCCATCAACAGATACCTCATGTAGTGACTTCCAGTATCAAGTTTTCAAAACTTCCTACCCACCCTCATCAGTGCCTCCTTCACTACAGAGTCACAAACATTGGTGCTCTCAAATAAAAATCAGCCCCAAACAATGTCAAAGAGATCCCTTGAGTAGTTTTCAGGCGAGAGATATGTTCTCATTTCAAGTCTTGGAGAAAACTGGATCCATGTTCACGTGGAACTTCTCTCGCGGAGGTGCTATCTCATTTTGCATTAAACTTTAAGCAGGACAGATTGCTGAAGCCATGATATTTAAGGTTTGACTTTTTAAAAATCTCATTACTCTTAAAATAAATGCTGCCACATCAGAGAATAACCTGGGGAGGAAAATCTTCCTTGACTGTTTCT